TGTTTGTTGCGCACTTTATCCTAGAGGTCTTAAAAGTATTTAGTAAAAATAATGCAGACAAAGTAGATGAAAAGTACACTTCAAAGCTTATTGGAGGCTTCATTTATAAACCAGTGTCTCACAGGTCAGTCACCAAGTAACAAGAACAGCTAACACAGAATTTAGGATTAAATTATGAAATGAATAGTGTTTTCATTTCAAATAGGAGGAAGGGGGCAGTGAAGAAAAAGTGATTCCATGTAGATACACAAAGGTGAGAGGGGGCCGGCCGCAGTGGCTCACACCTGTAATCCCAGCACTTTGGGAGGCCGAGGTGGGGCGGATGGATCACCTGAGGTCAGGAGTTCAAGACCAGCCTGGCCAACATGGCAAAACCCCGTCTCTACTAAAAAGTACAAAAATTAGGTGGGTGCGGTGGCGCGTGCCTGTAATCCCAGCTGTTCCGGAGGCTGAGGCAGCAGAATCACTAAAACCTGGGAGGCGGAGGTTGCATTGAGCTGAAATCACACCACTACACTCCAACCAGAACAATAGAGCCAGACTCTGTCTCAACAAAAACAAAAACAAAGTTGAGAAGGGTTGTCTTGACTGTCCTCACTGTCACCCCTCACTTGTAGATTATTCTCCACTAATATCTTTTTGTGATTCTGTGATATAAGTGCAAAGTCCAGCTCCATGGCCAAGATCATTATCTGACCCCCCTATTTTAAGACTCCCCTGGGTGCTGAAGACATGTTGTTTGCTTCCTCAGGCTGTCGGTGGAACCATGGGGCTGAGTCACGTCTGCCCACAGCTGCTGCTGTTCGCATCCCTGGGCACTGAGGCCTGAAACTCCACCCTGGCAGGGACCAGCCCGACCCCCCTGGAGGAAATGGCCGGGCAGTTTCAGCAGCAGCAGATGAAAACTTCCTTCCTCTTCATCCAGCTGCGGGCTCCTCCAGCCTGCACTCTCCCCGCCCCGTCTCCAGCGGCAACCCCAGGGGGCCTGGAGGAGGGACACAGTTTCCCAAGTCCCAGGACAGGCCTCTTGGCAGGCTGGGACCTCAGGCGCACACAGGGCTCAGCTGCCCCTCCTTTGAGGCTGCTGCAGAAGGCAGGCCCTGAGACGGAGGAATCAGCTGCTTTCACTTGCTCTGCTCCAAAGGAAAAGAAGGAAGGGAGGAAAAAATCCCAGGATCCGGACGTAAGCAGGGGTGGTGATTGCAGATCCCCACATCACAGGCATTGCCAGGCCCCTGCCTCCAAGACACTGGGCTGGCTACAGCCCCTGGCATGGAGGCTTCCTAGCCCAGCTCCCATCATGAGTGATGAAAGCAGCAGTCCCTCCATGGGCTGGAAGCACTGGCCAGTCACTTCTGCCACCCAGGATCTGTGGGGCATGGACCCCCGATGCAGGGATGCCTTGGGATGCTCCCCTCCAAGGGCTGTCCTGGTCCACGCTGCAGATGGAGCGGAAAGGACTGTGCTGAGGAGAGGCGCCGAGACCTGCCAAATACTCCCCAGGAGCTGTAAGGAGGCCACAGGTACCACAGCGCAGGCGACAAGGGCATGGCTCTACAGGTACTGTCCAGCTGTGCACACCAGCAAGGGCTGCCCAGCCCCGCCTGCCACTCTGCCTCTCAAGGTAAGAACTCGCATGTCCTGAATCCCAGCAGAAAATGTGTCTTTGTTTTGTTCTTATTTTGCAGGCAGAGACATTTGTTTGGGTGAACAATGCATCTGCACATTCCCAGAGTGTTGCCAAGGCCAAATATGAATTTTTATTTGGCAGATCTGAAGGGAAAGCTCCAGATACTAGTAAGTATTTCCTCATATCCCTCTCCCAGGTACAAGTCATATGTCCATTGTGTTCTCTTCACAGGTGATCATGGAGGAAGCACTTTACTCCCACCAAATGTCACAAATGAATTTCCAGAATATGGGACCATGGAGGAAGGTGGAGAAGGCCTAAGGGCTTCTCTGGAATTTGATGGTGAGGCTCTGCCATGCCACCCACAAGAGCAGCAGGGTGTCCAGCCTCTTACTGGCTGCCACTCTGGGCTCGACAGTGTTACAGAAGGACCAAAAGATGTCAGAGAGGCCCCCTCTCAAAGTCATCTCAAGGAACAAAGTTTACAGCCCATTGACTCTTTGATTTCAGCTCTGAAAGCCACAGAAGCCAGAATCATTTCCGGAACATTACAGGCTACAAAGGTACTGGACCAAGATGCTGTTTCTAGTTTTTCAGTTCAGCAGGTGGAAAAAGAGCTGGACACTGCCAGTCGTAAAACACAGAGAGTCAACAAAACGCTCCCTGCTGGCCAAAAAAATTTACCAGAAATACCTCTTTCAGCTGAAGTAACAACGGAGGAAAGTTTTTATTTGAGCATCCAGAAAGATCTCACCGCGCTGTTAACTGGAGACACTCAGGCAGAGATTTCCCAGATAATGAATAATGGGAGGAAAGGGGCTGTCTGTGTGCAGGAGCCATCTTGTCCTTTGGCCTCCCTCGGGAGCTCAGCAGTGACCTGCCACTCTGCAGGCAGTGTTGGTTTCTTGAAAGAGCAGAGGTCTGCTCTTGGGAGAGAGCACCCAGGGGGATGTGATCGAAGCAGCTCCATGGGACGCCCAGGCCGGGTCAAACATGTGGAATTTCAAGGAGTGGAAATACTGTGGACAGGAGGAGACAAGAGAGAGACCCAGCATCCTATAGATTTTGAGACATCACTGCAAAGAACAGCCTCTCCTGACAGCAAAGAGTCTTCCAAAGTGCCACGCCATCTCATCTCATCAGCTGGTTTGTGTAATTCAAGTAGTTTAACTGAGAATGTTTGGGATGAATCCTGGAAAGCTCCTTCAGAGAGGCCTGGCACTAGCTCGGGGACATTTTCCCCTGTGCGTCTTGATGAGAGTGGAGAGGATGAAGTCTTCCTACAGGAAAACAAACAGCATCTTGAGAAGACACCTAAACCAGAGAGAGACAGGGAAAGGTGAGCTCCCATAGTAGCCCTGCTGTCTCAGAATTGGAATTCTTCACTCTTATTTACTTTCCAGGATCAGCGAACAAGAGGAGCACGTTAAGGGGGAAGATGAAGACATCCTTGGGCCTGGATATACGGAGGACTCCACCGACGTGTACAGCTCCCAGTTTGAAACCATTTTGGACAACACTTCTTTATACTACAGTGCAGAGTCCCTGGAGACATTATACTCAGAGCCTGATAGCTATTTTAGCTTTGAAATGCCCCTCACTCCAATGATACAACAGCGCATTAAAGAAGGTGGTCAGTTCTTGGAGAGGACATCAGGGGGAGGACATCAGGATATCCTGAGTGTGTCTGCAGATGGTGGCATCGTGATGGGCTATTCTAGTGGCGTCACCAATGGGCTGAATGATGCCAGCGACTCCATCTACACGAAAGGCACCCCGGAGATTGCTTTCTGGGGAAGGTACTCGTCCCATTCTCATTCATTTCATGCTGCTATTATTTTCTCTCTTTATCAATTATCATAGCAATGCTGGGGTGAAAACAACACGGCTAGAAGCTCATTCTGAAATGGGGAGCACTGAAATTTTGGAAAAGGAGACCCCAGAAAATCTCAGTAATGGTACCAGCAGCAATGTGGAAGCAGCCAAAAGGTTGGCCAAACGCCTTTATCAGCTGGACAGATTCAAAAGATCAGATGTTGCAAAACACCTTGGCAAGAAGTACGTTCTGACCCATTGCTGGAGTCTGAATTTCAATAACCAAGTCTATTCTGTTTTCTTATAGCAACGAATTTAGCAAACTAGTTGCAGAAGAATATCTGAAGTTTTTTGATTTTACAGGAATGACGCTGGATCAGTCACTCAGGTATGACTAAGCCTCCTTGCTGCTCGTCATTGTTTCACTGTTTAAATTTTTAATTCTCTTGTAGGTATTTCTTTAAAGCATTCTCTCTTGTGGGAGAAACTCAAGAACGAGAGAGAGTTTTAATACACTTCTCCAATAGATATTTTTATTGTAACCCAGATACCATTGCTTCACAAGGTAATCTGATACAAATCCTTGAATTTCTTTTTTTCATGCTTTTTTTTCTTGTATCTTTCTTTAGATGGAGTCCATTGCCTTACCTGTGCAATAATGCTTCTTAATACCGATCTACATGGCCACGTAAGTGTGGATTTGTGAAACTTAGATCCAAATCATAGTGATGTACTGTTTGCCTCTGTTTCAGAATATTGGAAAGAAGATGACCTGTCAGGAGTTCATTGCAAATCTGCAAGGGGTAAATGAGGGTGTTGATTTCTCCAAGGATCTGCTGAAAGTAAGCATGGAACTATTGGTTTTTAGTGTATGTTCTATGATTCAACATAGTTATCTCTTCTTAGGTGAAGCTTTCCCAATTTTTTTCATCTCTTGTTTTTGGGCACCATTATTTCCGTATCTCAACATGCTCTTCTGCCCTGGCGGTAAGTAGTCTCCTCTTATCTCTATAAAGTGTGAATAATGTGATCTCATTTTCTCTCTTTACAGGCTCTGTACAACTCAATCAAGAATGAGAAGCTTGAATGGGCAGTGTAAGTGTGCTGGACGTCAGCCTTTTAATAATTTGACTCAGTCTTTGTGCTTTCTCCCTTTTAGAGATGATGAAGAGAAAAAAAAGTCTCCCTCAGAAAGTACTGAGGAGAAAGCTAACGGAACACATCCAAAGACCATCAGTCGTATTGGAAGTACTACTAACCCATTTTTGGACATTCCTCATGATCCAAATGCTGCTGTGTACAAAAGTGGATTCTTGGCTCGGAAAATTCATGCAGATATGGATGGAAAGAAGAGTAAGTATCATGCGTTGTCATTTTCTATTTCAAATAAAATTTTACATTTTTTCCCCCTTTCTAGCTCCAAGAGGAAAACGAGGATGGAAAACCTTTTATGCTGTACTGAAGGGAACAGTTCTTTACTTGCAAAAGGTAAAAGTAAAGCAGATAAAAAATCCACAAAATTTGCCTTTATTTTCTTTGTGTCCATCTATAGGATGAATACAAGCCAGAAAAGGCCTTGTCTGAAGAGGACTTGAAAAACGCTGTGAGTGTGCACCACGCATTGGCATCCAAGGCCACGGACTATGAGAAGAAACCAAACGTGTTTAAACTTAAAACTGCCGACTGGAGGGTCTTGCTTTTTCAAACTCAGTATGTTTTGTTGGTTTTTATTTGATTTTGTGTATCCTGATATAAACATATCTATTTCTCATAGGAGCCCAGAGGAAATGCAAGGGTGGATAAACAAAATCAATTGTGTGGCAGCTGTATTTTCTGCACCACCATTTCCAGCAGCAATCGGCTCTCAGAAGAAGTTTAGCCGCCCACTTCTGCCTGCCACTACAACAAAACTGTCTCAGGTAATCATCTTGATAGTGCTTTGACCTTGGGATGAACGCTAAATGGCATCATGATTTCCTGCAGGAGGAGCAACTGAAGTCACATGAAAGTAAGCTGAAGCAGATCACCACCGAGCTGGCCGAGCACCGCTCATATCCCCCCGACAAGAAGGTCAAAGCCAAGGACGTCGATGAGTACAAACTGAAAGACCACTATCTGGAGTTTGAGGTGTGTTGCACCCAAATGTTAGTAAATGCTGATGACTACCGTTGTTCTCTGGCTTTGCCTTCAGAAAACCCGCTATGAAATGTATGTCAGCATTCTCAAGGAAGGAGGCAAAGAGCTACTGAGTAACGATGAAAGCGAGGCTGCAGGACTGAAGAAGTCGCACTCGAGTCCTTCGCTGAACCCGGATACTTCTCCAATCACTGCCAAAGTCAAGCGTAACGTGTCAGAGAGGAAGGATCACCGACCTGAAACACCAAGCATTAAGCAAAAAGTTACTTAGAGTCCATCTGCGGCCAGGAAGTGCTGGTCATGGAGCAAAATAGGGTTTTTCAAGATCTTTCTGGTAATCCGTGAATATATTTAAAAAAAAAAAGTCTGTGACAAAACGGTGCATTAGTAATTTTTTCTATTGTATATTTTTGTTAGTTTCTGTACAGATTGTCTTTGCTCTTGATTTCTTTTGCTTTGATGATTTTTGCAACTTGATAGCTAATGCACCTTTTCTGTGAGGAGGAGGGGATCGTGATTTCAGAATGAATTATGTATCCCTTCTCTTTTGGTTTTCTCTTGTTTGCAGTCTGCTCAGTTGTTTTATGTATTCTCATATCAACTGTTAAACTTTTTTTTAAGGTTAAAGAATTTAATCCATTGTGAAACACTTAACTGGACAAACTGTAGTTTTAGTAAATTCTAGCTGGAGTTAATATACGCCTTTATATGTGAAATCTTGCCCAGTCACAGAGGTAGAATTGAGCACTCACAGATGCTCCAGTAAGAATCACAGTGCTGGGAATCTAGTTGCTCCAATATGAGGCAGCTTCATGTGCAGCTTAGCACTTGTTGTTGAGATCGGACCCTGCTGGAAGCAGGGAAAAGAAGCGTGAAGATCGTAGGATTGAGAACTTAGGGAAGCACATTAGCTTGCTTGAAGTGCTGATTCCATTTCAGCCAAGCAAGGGAAAGAGGAAGTGGAGTCATTTTGCCTTTGAAGGCTGAGGAAAGATTGATACCCAGTTAATTTTGTTTGCTAAAGGATGGGGGCAATAATCGGCCCTTGAGGAGCTGCAGCAGTAGGCATGTGCTCAGTCTGCAGGAATTGTTACCTCACTCCCACAGGGTCTAGACTAGAAATCCATCATCTCTATCGTTGATATCCTTCCATCCAGGAATAGATTTTTCTTACTCTACATATGTGTGTGTGCGTGCGTGTGTGTGCGTGTGTGGGCATGGGGTTGTGTCCTGGTTGTGATATTGAGGTCTTCCTTCCTAACAAATTAATACTAAAATGAAACAGCTTTTCTTGTGTCCTTAAGACAAAATAAGGAAGGAAAACGTAGCTGCAGTTGTCCACGATGGATATTGGTTCTTTAAAATATATCTGAAAGTAGTAGTCAGAATGAATTATGGTTGGAAAACTGAGGAATCTTCTGGTTGCAGGTGCAAAGTGACTTTGTTTATTCTTGTCTCAGTCTCCTTGATAGCCACTTCACTCTGCTACTACTCAACTTTCTCCTAAAAATACTTCATCTATTTTCAGTCCTTTCTTTCTGTCTACTCAAAATGGTTCTATTAACTTTGCAGTCATGAGCTTGTTCCAGTTACAGTCCCTTTGAAGTTCAGGGTGATAAACAGAATATTCTTCTGTAGAGGAAGAGAAAGGAGTGAAAGTTTAGCCCACTGAGACCTAGAGCTTTGTGATTTCCTAACCTTGAAACTCTGTAATCCCTAAAGTTAAAATCTCCGCAAGTGGCACAACTTCAGAACTAATAGTATCACTTTGATTTTTCTTTTTCCTCCCTTAGAAAGTTTCTCTAGTTCTATAGTTTATTTGTTGAAGGTACTATGACCAAAGAATCAGCTGCTCTACAGGAATAGCATGGTTCCAGTGAATTAGAGAAAACCTGCTGTAAAGCCATGGTAGTGTCTAAGTGGTATGTTATTATGATGTACTAGCATTTATTTACAGAATTATTTATTAACGTTTACTTCCTTCCCCTCTGTAAATGTCCATGACTATTGCCCAGAGAAGGCTTACCCCTCTCTAGGGTTGCAGTTGCTTTCTTTGTAATAAGTATTTTGCCACACCTGTAAAAAAAAAAACCTCACTTTTAACTCTCTGCCTTGTTTGGGTAAAGGCAGTAACTAAGTTTATGTTTCAGAACTGCAAAACAAACAGGATAGTTACCAATATGGCCCATGTATCAGATTGATTTTTGTAGCCTCTCACTGAATCCAACATATCCACAAGCAAGTTATCTGTCTTTCTACCTGATAATCTAAATTATCAGGATATTTGTTTTCTGCCTAAATGTTTATACTAAGCCGAGGGGAGAGAGGTACCTAGACCATGTCATCTACAAGCTTCAGTAACTAAAGAAAAAGGAACTTCCCTGAGTGGCTTGAATGTGTTTGCCCACAGTCTATATCTATGTATATAGAATGTCTGTATGTATTTTACTTATTTAATATACATTGAATGGTACCTTGCTACAGTATTTCTGACATTTAGAGTAGTGTTGAAATACTCGGCTAGCATCAGCACCACTATAGCACTGTCCGTGTCATATGAGTCACTAATATTAACTCCAGGGACTTCTGGATAGGCTAATAGATCATTGGATACGAAGGGCTCTTTTGAAGCTTCAGTATACCATGTTTGCATAGTTTATCTTTAAAAACAACTTTAAAGGTTCTTTTGTGAGCCAGGATCTCAGACTGCCGTAGCATGATGCTGTCCATCTTTAGCGCATGGGCTGAGAACACCTCTTCCCTGAGGCTTCTGAAGGTTGCTGTCTGTCATGAGTGCATGAAGGAGGCCAAGAGTTTATGCTATGGGAGGAAACAGTCACTGATTTGCCTAGATTCTGAGAGTCTGGCCCATAGCCAACCACATTTTCCTTTGGGATAATTTATTTCCTGTGGCATCTAGCCAGAAGAAATTGAGGATGTTTCCTTTCACAGCTGCTCCAAGCCTGTTGCCCAATTCACGGTACAAGGGAGCACCCCTTCCCTTTCCTCTGAAGGTACGCCACCCACCTCCGTCGCCCACCTCAGCGCCCAGGAGCCTTGGGACTTCCTTCCATATGATAAATCATTCTTCTTCACGTCAATACACTTCATATTAATTTCTAGTACAGAAAATCTTGACAGCTATCAGAATGCCTTGGTCATAGTGTTGTTGCAAAATTGACCATACAGGTGGCCCATGTATAAAATCTGAATTTTAGGGGTTTGTCCCCACCTCGCATGCTGGCTTTTACAGGGAGGTGTCTGGGATTCCTCATTAGCAATCAAAACTTAATTACTGGGATGCAGAGTCCTTACTTTATCGCCAGCCCGTAGGCATTTCTGAAGTGCACTTTTTTGAAACATCATTTTGCTAACTCTCAGCAGTGTCTAATTAAACTGAGCAATACTTTTGTGAATTTTAATTAATCTCAGCAAAACCATGATGGGAGAGAGTCCTCTGATGGAAATGTAGTCCCTGGATTATGTGTAACCTTTTTATTCCTCTTAGATGCAGAGGATAGAAAGCATTTTTTGGTGCAGTGGTCTTGTGGCAAACACAAGACCCTCTATGCGTCTCCAACTGTTATCCTAATCTAGAAAATGAGGACTGGCCCCTGGGCAAAAGTGACATGAGGAATTTACTCTGGAAGAGGAAAATCTGGGTGGCTTTCCAAGGCTAAGATAGGTTTGTATTTCACCCTGTGGCCAAGCTACAGAACTTCTGAGATTGTGGAAGAATTTTTGCAACCAGCAGGGAAAGAGGCCTCTTACTGCCTAAACACAAAGTTACACTGAGCTTTTCTACTGTCCTTTGCCTATTGCTCCCTCTATCATGTAAAGATCTGGGAAGGATGAGAGGCAGGGCCTGCTTGTCATGAGCTGCACTCTTTTCTTTTTAACTAATCATTGACAATTGGAAGAAAATTGACGTTAAAGAAGTTTCTCCATTGTCTTACTAACAAAACCTTTTGGGTTTCATTAATTGTCCTTGAAATTGAGTTCCTTTGGCATTTTTCCTTGCAGTCATCAGTTAAGCATGTTGCATCCTGAATTCACAGAAGTTTAGCTTTGCAGGTTTGAATCTCTGTAATTTAACTCCCGTGGACTTGGTCGAGTTTTCAGCAGGTTGGGAGCCACCTCTCTTCATTTCAGCAGTGAGTCATCCCTTGACTTTTCAAATGACAGAATTTTTTCCAATTGTAAAATTAGCACTGTAAAACAAAGAACCAAAGTGGCATCCTAAGAGTTGTTAAACCTGAAGTCTAGTTTATGAGGAATTGTCCAAGTTGGAGTTTAAATAGTATCTGCTTTTGTCTCAAAGCATCTAAGTTATTCTGACAGAAAATGGTAAGTCAGCTTTGCAGGCAGATGCGCCTCTGGGCCTCCTACCTTGCTCCACAGCTTTCTGGCCATCTTGTCTCCCAGGCCATGCCACTGCTCTGCCACATGTCAGCAAATTTCTTTCCACCAGTCTTATAGCATCTTACATGATCAAATCATCACAGAATAACCCCGTGATAGATTATTGATAGCAATAGAGAGGGGCTTTGTCACTGATTTTTCTCTCAGATTCCTTTTCCATCTCTCATCCATAAAGGAAGGACTGAAATCCAAAGGCATTCTCCTTTTGTACCTACAGTATCCAGAACCCACGTGGGCAGCCTTCTGCTTATGACAATAATTGGCCCATTGCATGCAGAGAGAATGTCTTCATAGAGAGAATGTCATTAAATACTTGAATCTGCATGACAGTTTGACTTGAATGCAACAGCAGGAAAATTTTGCAAGTTACATAATTGTATATACAGTAGGTTTTCTTAAGTCTCTTCGGTTCATCCTTTGTAATTTGTGTGTGTATCTGTAGTATTGCAGGCTTTTGGAGACTATTCTTACAGGCAGTATGTCAGTCATCAAAGAAAATGCTGTCACCTGCCATTGTTGTATTTGTGGGTATTTATAGTTGTATGTATGTAAATGCATCAGTGTGTAGATTGCATATCAGTGTATGGTACATGTACATCAAAATTATTTTTGTCCTTAATCAGTGTGATATGAAAAGCAAGTACAACCTCATAGGACTGATTATATAATGAAGTTGTTGAGAGTATATATAGTGGTATTGTTTTATTAAACTTAAACTCAAATAATATTTTGATTAAAATTTTTAATAAGACTTTATGCTAGAAAATTCTTTGAGCTTTGAATCACCAGGGCAAAAATGACTTTCAACTAACCTTGTGAATCTTTTGCAGTGTACTGTGTGCAATACCAAGGGCATAGCTCCCTGTAATTTGGGAAATACAGAAAGAAAAGAAAAAAAAAAAAAAAGGCAGCCTGTGCAGTCTTAGTAACTTTAGTATTAAGAGCACTTAAAGTCAAACTGACAATTTTGGGCTTATTACAAAATGTGATGCTTTAAAGCACACGTTCTTTATTGTTGTTGTAATTAGTCCATAAAAAATATAGCTTTCGGAAGAATTAAGTACCCACCATATCATTTATGTATTTGTGTATGTTTTACGGGAGATCAAACCACTCTCGTGGTGCCGCATCCGTACTCGCTTGACTTGGAAGAAATATCACAAGCACTAAAGTATATCAGGGCATCCCAGGATTGGGTACTGTATCCTAGGTTTGCAGTTGCAGAAATTAGCATCTAGTGTCACAGGTAAAAGAATTTCAGGACCAGGTTTAAACTTTATTTTAAATATTTTTATACTTAGGTCTCTTTTTCCTGCCTCTCCCCAAAGAAGAGCCACTGGCCTTAGTTGTTTGAGCTTACTGCTTATATTATAGAGTGTAAATAGGTAACTAGAGACTAAAATTTTATTAACCAGCATGTTTGGTATATTTAAAGCAGTGACTGAGTGTGTTTGAGTGAGTGGCTGAGTGCAGTGTCTTTTGTTTAAACACACTGCCTCGTGTCTTTGTAGCTGATTCAGAGAGTTTGAATTGTGGGGTGGGAGACTAACTTCAGCTCCAGGCTGCAGTAATGTGTTGGTAGTTACACTTGAGGCATTTTTTTGTTGTTGTTAATTAACTCTATAGTCTCAAACTATTTTTGCAAATATATCATTTTTCCTAATTGGTTCTTGACGTGCAGTGGACTGGCTCTGTGAATGATTGGCAGGGTCTTAGTTTTGCGAGAGTATTTCCTTCTAAGAATTATTGTGATCTGCAGAAACAGCCATTTGATTCAAAAATCATGTAGAAAAGGAGTAGGAGAAGCAAAACGTTTCATTTTTGGGCCTTAACCATTTGAAATGTTTGGACTTTAAACATAAAGCCATGGAGTTTATAAAGCCAAGTAACCATTTGATATGGATAATAATATCTACTCTAGAGAGAGTATATATATGCACATTGATTTTTAATGCTGTTAAGATACTTTTGTAAAACTGTAGGAACAAGAGTAATTAGACCAAATTGAAGCTTAGGGGACAGTAAAGTGGTTGCTTTCCATTTAGGGTAACCATGCATGTGGTTAGTCCTCTCCTCCTGAGATTCAGAACCAGTTGACTGTCCCCTTAGGTGTATAAGGAGAAAAGTTGACATGTCTGGGACCTCTGACATGTGTACACATGCTTGCACACATGCACACACAGTGAATGTTTTAAGTTATACAAACATAAGACCTTAAGATGCAAAGAGCCAGAATATTCTAAAGAGGTGATGAACAGAGGGGGTGGAAACTGCATCACAGATGTTTTCCAAGGGCCAGGGTGGAATCTGAGCTCTAGTGTCTGACTTTGAGATGCATTATATTTTTAACACATAAATGAGGGGATCCATATCACATTCTTTCTTGTGGACCACCAAATTGAAGGCTTTCTTGTAATTCACAAGCAGCAGCTCTCCAGCATCTCTCCGTAGCCTGGGTGAAGTCCCAGAAGCTGGTGTGCATCATTTTCCAAGGTGGCAGAGCTGCTTGCTCTGCAGATCATTCCTTTGAGAGAGGAGTACAAGTGAAGAAACAAGGAGGCACTTCCTGTAGGAGCACTGATGTGCCTTGTCCACACTCCCCTCTGAGCTTTACTGGTAAGAGAGCTCCGACTGAACATGCTGAGCAGTTGAGCACTTTTCCATCAGCAACAACAGCGAGGATGGAAATGGAAAGGAACCGAACTAAAATGCATTTCCCTTTGCAGGGCAGAGAGCTAAGCTCTTAGGAATAGTGTTATAGAAATAAGCACCCTAACTTCAATTCCTGAAAATGTTGGTTAATGGAGAGAATTTTGGAGTTTCACTTAATATTTTCCCATCGGTCGCCATAAATAAGTCTTCAGGCGCTCCTAGAAGAGTCCCAGCCCAAGGCTCGATTAAGGACCACACTGCAGGTCTGAGGCTCACTGCTCTGAGTCCTGAACACCAGAGCCCTGCAGAGAGTGGTGATAACACATCATCTCTGCAAAGAGGAACCTCTCCCCCGGCCGCCACTTCACTCAGGCTTCTACTGAGCAGCAAGGACAGCCTGGGTTTCAAATGCCACTTCCCCTGCTTTAGGGATCCAGGTGTCCTGATAGCGTGACCCTGCTGAGGCAAGGTATCAACTCCGAGAGTGACTGAGTCACTGAGCGTGGCACATGAACAAACGTCATGACAAAGATTCTCTGAGTGAAGTTAACACCACGTATTTTACCTTTGCAAAAAACAAACTGGCACCCTGAGTTCTAACTACGGACGGACGATATCTTTGCCTCCACACCCAGATTCCTGGAAATGGCTAACGTTTCCTTTCTAGGGGAAGGGTCGAGGAATACTCAAGTGCTAGCTTAGCAGCTTTGTTCAGTCCAGATCAGAGCTGTTAGGTAAAGGCCTAACCACCTCCCTGCAGTCTCTTATATCTCAAGCTTTAGGAACCCATTTCTAAATGTACACTAGCGGAGAATTTATATTGTCAGCCTTGATTACCATAGGACAGGCAGAAAGGCGATAATTTGTATCTTTTAATATAAAAGAAGCTTTTAACTTTTCCAGCCTATTATAATAACTGAGTTATATTCACTGTGGCTCAAACTAATTGGCATTGTGGAACATTTCTTTACCTTCAAAGTTTTCTCCACCAATCATTTCAGTTCTATTGCAGTCCTGGTGCCATATGTCCCCTGCAAATTGTGAAAGTAATTAGTGACAAAATAGCAGCCTGCTCCTTTTCAATGGCGAAACTGTCGGCATTAGCAGTTTTGGGTAAGCTGGCGGTACTATAACACGTACTGGAAACCTGTTCCTCATCACCACCTACCAGATTCTGGAAATGCCGTCTTCTAGAAAACGATGGCGTTTGTGGTGGTCTTCTTTTGAAAGGAACAGTAATTTGTGTGGATATTGTTAAAGTGTTTAAAGAATATTTTGACAATTAAGTTTACATTTTACAATTGCTTTATTTTTTATTAAAATAGTTGTATATAAATATTACCCTATTTCACTGTTGTTCAAGTAAATCTAAACCTTGTAGACAAGTGAGTCATCTGATATGTATAGAAGCTGTGATATATAGAGTACATTTATTGTGTAAATGTTTATGAATATAATTGTTCCTGTGTTTTTATAAGTTGGGGATATTTTGTTGTTTTACGGCAACAAAATTTATTGCATTTAAATGGTTTTTATGTAATAGAAATCACGCAAAATAGTGAAGGATTTAAAATATGTATATGATACATGTAAATGTACAAACTTTAGAAAGAAATAAATCCAACAAATTTCAATCATTTGAGGGAATGTTTTTATTTGCTTATTTAAG